GCACATAAGAATGGTACCTAACTTAATCTGAAAAGAGGTAAAGGAAATCTTCCTGAAGAATATACACCTGAACTGAATCCTAAAGGTCAGACAGAAATTAGCCAAGCAAAGAAAGGGGAAAGTGGAAATCAGGGAAATAGAACATCAAATGTAAAAGACGAGAGAGAAAGCACATTACCTGAGAGGAAGCCTAAAGTCAGTAAGAGTGGATTAAAGTATGTAAGGAAGACAGCAAGTGAAGAAAAGCTAGAGAATTAAGAGTTAGATCATGAATGATCTCATACACATGCCATGCTACAGTTTAAACTCTATCCTGAAAGCAATGAGACAGCTTTTTTGAAGATTATTCAATAGGAAAGGACATGATTTGATTTTTATCTGTACTATACATGTCAAAATTATGGTGTGGGCCATGCTCACAACCCCATTTTGCGGTAAATTAGCCTGCACACTGTCCCATACTTTCCACCATTAAGATCTTTCCTGATACCCATATATACATACAAACACACAGCCAACAATAAATGGCCAAGAGTGGTGACATAACCTAAGTACACAGACTTGTTAGCAATCAATGAGAAAAAGAGCTGAGCCAAATCTGGAATTCAAACCAGAAAATCCTAGGGAAAAGGAAGAGGTTAGCAACAGGAGCTAACCTCTTTTAAAACGTTTTAAAACAATTGCAGCCAGGAGGCAAGATGTTGGCATGGGGGTCACATAGTAGTTATAAGGAGCAGAAATTAGTAATAAATGGAAGCTATGACATAGGGGGAAAAAAACTGAAGAAAGAAACGGTATCTAGGACAAGCTAACAATGGAGCACTGGAGTGGGGTCTCCAGCTTTATTAGGTTCTTGTTCTTCTTGAGAGCAAGTTTTATTAGGTTCTTTTTCTTCTTGAGAGCAAGTTAACTTTTCCTGGGTTCCCTTGTGTATGGTTCCTTTCAATAAGCACTTCATTACTTAAGGTAACTTGAGTCTCTTCCCTCCAAGTGAAAGAGCCTGACTAAAAGAGCATTTTAGAATACTTACTCCAACAGCAGTCAAGAGAATGAACAGGAGGGCATGACAAGAGGCAGAAGACAGAAGGCAAGAAGACCACTCAGCATTACAGAAGCCCAACAAACAGATATTTTCAGTTAAAATAAGATAGAGGCAACAAAAAGTAATAAGGAATGACCTGAAATATCATGAGGGAAAATGTACAAGGCAGTGACAGACTGGATGTTGGCAGTGAAGTACAGAGTGAAGCGGAGGGCAATTCCCAGGTTCCTGAAGGTTTCATGAGGAAAGAGTGGTGCCATTAATCAAGGTAGGAAATCGGGGGGAAGAAAAAATTTTGTTAGGTATTTATTGACAATAATATTGTCTTCTAGCTCTTGTTCAGCTTCTGGAATTTCTGAGCAGCCCTCGTCAGTACAAGATGGACCCCGTAGTCTTGAGTTACATGGACAGTCTACTGCGGCAATCAGATGTCTCACTATTGGATCCGCCAAGCTGGCTCAATGACCATATTATTGGGTTTGCGTTTGAGTACTTTGCCAACAGTCAGTTTCATGACTGCTCTGATCACGTCAGTTTCATCAGCCCTGAAGTCACCCAGTTCATCAAGTGCACTAGCAACCCAGCAGAGATTGCCATGTTCCTTGAACCACTGGACCTCCCCAACAAGAGAGTTGTATTTTTAGCCATCAATGATAACTCCAACCAGGCAGCTGGAGGAACCCACTGGAGTTTATTGGTCTACCTCCAAGATAAAAATAGCTTTTTTCATTATGATTCCCATAGCAGGAGCAACTCAGTTCACGCAAAGCAGGTAGCAGAGAAACTGGAGGCTTTCTTAGGCAGAAAAGGAGACAAACTGGCCTTTGTGGAAGAGAAAGCCCCTGCCCAACAAAACAGCTATGACTGTGGGATGTACGTGATATGTAACACTGAGGCCTTGTGTCAGAACTTCTTTAGGCAACAGACAGAATCACTGCTGCAGCTACTCACCCCTGCATACATCACAAAGAAGAGGGGAGAATGGAAAGATCTCATTACCACACTTGCTAAAAAGTAGCTATTGAAGTATATTTGCGACTTTTGAAGGCTCCTCTTTCTGCCCTTCCCCATTTGTTGGATGGCTGCAATCTCAGTGCCTGAGGGAAGATGCCTAGTAGAGGAAAGCTTAATACTCTTTTTCCTGAAAGAATATCATCCTCTGCATTATCCCCATGGAACGTTTCACTTTAACCCTGACTGGGGAGCAATATGTTCTGTGAAAATATCTTGAAATTGTACACCAAAACCTTACAACCAACTTATTTGAACATTTATTACACACAGGGTTTACGTAAGACTTTTCTTATTGGTATATAATTAATTTCCTTTGGTCTCCCTTATCCACATTGGCTTATTCTGGAGGAAAAGCAGTGATCTGTAAAACAAATCAAGAATATATTAAATCTAGAGGAATGCAGAGAAGAAAACTATAAAACAGAACCAAAAACTTGTTGCACAGCCTACATAATTAAGAGATCAACTGGCTGGAAGCAGATCAAGGCCTAACTTCATTCAAGACCTAAATATTATGAGACTCAGTTATTCGGTTTTATGTGACATCTCTTCCATTCACCATGCACAGGCTTTTCCAGCTATCTATATAATGTTTGCAAATATTTGATAAAGATGATGTTACCCTATCTTCCTCCATCTGATTCCTGGAATGCTTGAAGAAAGGGGAAATCTTGAGTAACCTCATTAAAATTAATGTCTGGTGGACCTCTCAGTTTGCTCACTGATTGGGTAGACTTGCTACTCTGGATTAATAACTGCTTTTCTCTGCCTTGTCTATTAGCCATGCACACACTTCCTCCTTATATCCAAAGTTCTTTGGTTCTAAAATTCATAGTTGATACCTTCCCAAGGTTACCTGTTGTTTCAGATAAACATTTGTTCTTCCTGATAGTTATAGGTTTTCCTCTCTGTCCTTAATTCTGGCAGAATTGTTTTTAGTTATGTCATGGTAATTTCAGGATGATTTTTGTATCTGAAACTTAACAGACTTAGAGTTGGTTTGTTTTTTAAATATAAAGGAAGAAAAGTGACCTTTCTCAGCCCTTTTACTTAATTAAAAATGCAGGGAATGTAATTTGTAAAATGTGGAACCAAGAGTAGAACGAAATACTATCCCTCCAGAAGCACTGATGTGTTTCAGTTGTTTCAAATAGTAAACAACCAGATGACATGTTAGGTACACAAATTAATTCTATTCCTAATGAGAATTAGATTGCAAGGCCTATGAGACTTGAAAACCAAAGATGAGCTTCAGCCATGAAACTTATTTCAGCTACCTCCCCAGCCTAACCCTGCCCCCAGCCCTCATGGCCCAAAATAACCTCACCACTCAGTGACCACAGAGAAAGTAACTTGGTTCCTTTTAGCCGAGAAGGGAAAACACAGTAAGGGTAAATAAGTACAGGTTACATAGCAGGCCTGAGTGAGCAGGAGCTGAAACTAAAAGTCAAAGAGAAAGCTATCAAAAAAAGTTTCCATTTCAAGTCGGTACATTTTGGATAAAAACCAGTCCTAATGGAAGATGGGGCTAGGAAAAAGATTAGGAACTGGCAGTCATCCATAGAGGTGAAATACAGAGGGAGGGACAGCAAGAGAAGTGACAAAGGTCACTGATGATAGGCCACAAGTGTAGATAAAGATAAGAAAACAATGTTATTTCAGTGACTGTTGACTTAGGCAGCTAATCTAGACTATTAAAGTCAAATCCTCTCTGGGAAAAGTTATCTTTCTGACAATGCAAAGTATGTTTATTTAAATATCAGAGTATCTTCAATCTGAGAATTAAAGCATATGAAAGCAATCTTTCCTAACTCCCTACGATTCATCTTATAAGTAAATTTATAAGTAAATTTTTAAACTACACTAGTCTTTTAAATATATATAGAAAAATATATATACACACGTATAGACATGTATATGTAATCTATCTACATATATATAAAAAATGCATTTTCCAAATGCATTAGCCTGATTGGACTGTGCCACAGATTAGTGTCCTCCTATGAAATTTTGAGTATGTCATTTGTAAATGTTAGCATTATAAATTGCAGGAGAATTTAAGAATTGACTTGTATTTCACTGGATACTATAGTACCCGGTAAGTTACACACCTGCTTGACCACATACCATTCATGTTACATGACACAAAATAGGAAAAAATCTTTTGCTGGTATTGCGTTCCCTTCTCTCTTAGAGTCAAAAGGATCTATTCTGCAAAATTAATCAAAATATTCAAAAGGAAGGCAGGTTTTTCAAAACTGGGCTAAGCAATTATCAAACTGAACTAACCTGCTTTCAGATATCCTGTTGTATTGCCCGGTAAGTATAGTCACACTTGTCCAACCCGTGTCTCAATATGGAATTCAGAAAAGTTACCATATATAAACCCAGCTATAAATGGTTGTAGAAAATATAAGTATCAGTGGGTTTCCTATGTAATAGTGTTTAAAACACAAATATTTCAACCATTTGGCAAGGTATATGTTGAAGTTCACAAGCGCTGGTCCTAACCAGATCAGATAAAGTGGATTATGTTTCTGATATGTACCTAATTATTTTGACTATACTATAATTTTACAATATGCATATTGACCGTATGTTTTAATAACACATTCCATTGAAATGACCAAGTAGAATTTCTCAGTTACATGGGGCAGGCCGGGCGCAATGGCTCATGCCTGTAATCCCAGGACTTTGGGAGGCCAAGGCAGGCAGATCACCTGAGGTCAGGAGTTCAAGACCAGCCTGGCCAACATGGCGAAACCCCGTCTCTACTAAAAATACAAAAATTAGCCGGGCATGGTAGGTGGGCGCCTGTAATCCCAGCTACTCAGCAGGCTGAGGCAGGAGAATCACTTGAACCTGGGAGGCGGAGGTTGCAGTGAGCTGAGATTGTGCCACTGCACTCCAGCCTAGGCAACAGAGCGAGACTCTTATCTCAAAAAAAAAAAAAAAAGTATTTACAGAAATGTACATGCTATGGTGTTAGAGCATGAATGTCAAATCCAGGGTCTGTCAGATTCAGTAGTCTCATCTACAAAATAAACCTTGTTTTCCTTCTGTCCTACTCAGTTCCATTTTAAGACTAACAACAAGTTTGAAAACTTAGTTTTATATTGCTATGCAGCTAAACAGCTGTGTAAAAAATGGCTGATAATTACTGTTATGTACAAAAGAGAAACTTATTCAAGGATGGTGAATAGCAACAACTAACCTTTTTATCACTCTGTAATGTGCAGGGTACTTTATGCACACATATTACACAAGTACCTTGCATATTATATATGCATCATTATATATATTACCATATATATAAAGTAACTTGTACATTTTTGAGGTTCTATAGAAATATATAATCTCATTAATTCTTATGTTCTCATGTTTCAACAGGTACTGTTATTCTCATTTTATAAATAAACTCAGAAGCTCAGTCACGTGGCCTCCATCTCGTCTCACACTTTTTCCA